ATTTTGTTTTTCTAGCTATTTTGACTCCTCTTCCCATAAAGGATTCAAGAAAATTTTAAATATAGTTTTTAAGGTTTTTCAGTAGTGTCTTTGAATACTTTTAACATCTGACCTACATCTTTCTGTAAAGGACTTTAAGATGATTTCCCTCATGATATTTTCAATAGCAGTTTATGATTTGAGGTAGACGTTCTTGTTATCACTACAACCATTCTTTTTTGTTGCTGTTTCCTGAAAGAAGGTTGTGGCATCGCACTCTTTGATCTATCTTGCAATTAAATTGGCCATGAAAGATAATGTGATTCATCTAACTTTTATATGAAAAGTAAAAGGAAATATATTGCTCATTTCAAAAATTCAATTCAGGCCAGGCACAGTGGTTCACGCCTATAATCCCAGCACTTTGGAAGGCCGAGGCAGGCGGATCATGAGGTCAGGAGTTTGAGACCAGCCTGGCCAACATGGTGAAACCCCGTCTCTACTAAGAATACAAAAATTAGCCAGGCATGGTGGCAGGCACCTGTAGTCCCAGCTACTCGGGAGGCTGAGGCAGGAGAATCGCTTGAACCCGGGAGGCAGAGACTGCAGTAAGCTAAGATTGCACCACTGCACTCCAGCCTGGGCAACAGAGAAAGACTCCATCTCAAAAAAAAAAAAAAAAAAGAAAGAAAAAAAAAAAAGAAAATTAAATTCAGTAACTTTAAAAAACAAATTTTTGTTACAAATTAAAGAAAATAATTGACTTCCCTATTTATTTTGACTCAAAACTGGACAACCACTGGCATTTGACTGCTATAATGATTTAAAAATTAATAAGCTGATTCCTGCTCAGAAAATGCTTCTTCTAATGCAGTTCTAGCTACAGTGTGGAATATCTGTCTCCTTTAGGTACACCTTGGATGATCTGGACTCTAAAAATCCAAGTTACACCCAAGATTCCATTATCCTGTGGTTACTCACTTGGACCACAGACATGTAGGACCTGTCTGAAAGAAATATAAGAATCAAGTGGAAGTCAACCAGTGAATCATCCCTATAATGTAGTGAAACTTTAGAAAGAAGAGCCGGGAGGATGTATTGGTTGTTAGGAAAATGTAGGCTACCAGTAGAAAATGACATTCTCTATTAATAAGATCTGAGGTGCGACACACATAATTGTCCCAATTTTTAAGCATAGGACTCATGTGGTCTGAATGTATTTTAGGGCTTTCTGGGAATTGTCTTGACAGAGAACCTCAGCTGGACAAAGCAGCCTTGATCTGAGTGAGCTAACTGACACAATGAAACTGTCAGGCATGTTTCTGCTCCTCTCTCTGGCTCTTTTCTGCTTTTTAACAGGTAAGTTTTTTCTTAAAATTAAGATCCCATATTACAGTGTTTGAATGTTGTGCTTTTCTTTCAGGTGTCTTCAGTCAGGGAGGACAGGTCAGTGCCTATTTTTATCTCTGCTTTCTGCCTGATGTCAATGTCACTCTGCTTACTTTGGTAGGTTGACTGTGGTGAGTTCCAGGACCCCAAGGTCTACTGCACTCGGGAATCTAACCCACACTGTGGCTCTGATGGCCAGACATATGGCAATAAATGTGCCTTCTGTAAGGCCATAGTGTAAGTATTATATTCATCAAAGCTGACCCTTGACTGAGTATATATTTGTCTTTCTTTTTTGTAGGAAAAGTGGTGGAAAGATTAGCCTAAAGCATCCTGGAAAATGCTGAGTTAAAGCCAATGTTTCTTGGTGACTTGCCAGCTTTTGCAGCCTTCTTTTCTCACTTCTGCTTATACTTTTGCTGGTGGATTCCTTTAATTCATAAAGACATACCTACTCTGCCTGGGTCTTGAGGAGTTCAATGTATGTCTATTTCTCTTGATTCACTTGTCAATAAAGTACATTCTGCAAAAGCATTGACTGTGTTCTTACTTTGAGATCAAGAAAA